CCCCCGCCGTTCACCCTCAGGCCCCAGGGGTGCACCCACCAGCCCCAGGGATGCACCCTCAGGCCCCGGGGGTCCACCCCCAACCTCCCGGGGTCCATCCGTCGGCTCCTGGGGTCCACCCTCAGCCTCCGGGAGTTCACCCCTCAAATCCTGGGGTGCACCCCCCAACTCCCATGCCCCCAATGCTGAGGCCCCCACTTCCCTCCGAAGGCCCAGGGAACATACCTCCCCCTCCCCCAACCAACTGAGAAGCTGCTCCCTCCCCCAGCAAGCCCAGCGCCAGGTGCTCTTGCCTTTTCCCACTGAGAGAAGGCTGCTCTTTTGTACTGCCCCCCGCTCATTAAACAGCCTCCCCCAGCCCTGAGTGCACTGATGTCCGCAGCGCCGCCCTACTGTGTCAGTGTGTGTGGGAGTGCCAGGCACAGCACCATCCCCCAGTTTGGGCCGACTGGGGAGGGCCTGGGGCCCGCCAGGAGACACCTGTGGGAGGCCTGAGAGATGGCTGTACCTTGGAGATGGCCTGGTGGAGGACAGACCCCACCAGCCAGCTAGGAGGGGATCTGGGGTCCTGTTCTGGGGAGGGAAGAGCAGACTCCACGATATCCTTGGGGTCTCCAGATAGCCCACCAGGGGTGGGGAGGGTGAGCAGGGACAGGGCGCCCCCACTGACTTGGGACCCTCCTCCTCCAGGCCCACACCTCAGCACCCAGGACATCTGGGCCCCCCGCCCCCAGCGCTGTCTAGTTTGGTTGCCTGGCCGTCACTCCCAGCCTGGTTCCCACTCCTGTGTCTTCTGGGGATGGCCCTCAAGGACGGCATGTTGACACATCAGGCCCAGCTCTATCACTGGGGAGGGAGATAGGCTGCCAGGGACAGAAAGGGCTCTTTGAGAAGGCCACTCTGCCTGGAGTGGGGGCGCCGGGCACTGTCCCCCAAGGTCGCGGCAGAGGAGATAGGGGTCTGTCCTGCACAAACACCCCACCTTCCACTCGGCTCACTTAAGGCAGGCAGCCCAGCCCCTGGCAGCACCCACGATGCGGGACCTGCCTCTCACCAGCCTGGCCCTAGTGCTGTCTGCCCTGGGGGCTCTGCTGGGGACTGAGGCCCTCAGAGCAGAGGAGCCAGCTGTGGGCACCAGTGGCCTCATCTTCCGAGAAGACTTGGACTGGCCTCCAGGCAGCCCACAAGAGCCTCTGTGCCTGGTGGCACTGGGCGGGGACAGCAATGGCAGCAGCTCCCCCCTGCGGGTGGTGGGGGCTCTAAGCGCCTATGAGCAGGCCTTCCTGGGGGCCGTGCAGAGGGCCCGCTGGGGCCCCCGAGACCTGGCCACCTTCGGGGTCTGCAACACCGGTGACAGGCAGGCTGCCTTGCCCTCTCTACGGCGGCTGGGGGCCTGGCTGCGGGACCCTGGGGGGCAGCGCCTGGTGGTCCTACACCTGGAGGAAGGTATGTGGGGCCCAGCCCCAAGCTTGGCACCGGGCTCAGGCGTCCCCTGCTGTCCCGGCTGCAGTGACCTGGGAGCCAACACCCTCGCTGAGGTTCCAGGAGCCCCCGCCTGGAGGAGCTGGCCCCCCAGAGCTGGCGCTGCTGGTGCTGTACCCTGGGCCTGGCCCTGAGGTCACTGTGACGAGGGCTGGGCTGCCGGGTGCCCAGGTACCAGGGAGTTGCATGGGGCAGTGCCCGGGCATCCAGCCGGGCTGAGCCCTGGTCTCCGCAGAGCCTCTGCCCCTCCCGAGACACCCGCTACCTGGTGTTAGCGGTGGACCGCCCTGCGGGGGCCTGGCGCGGCTCCGGGCTGGCCTTGACCCTGCAGCCCCGCGGAGAGGGTAGGTCCGCGTGGAGAGGGACGGGGAGCCGGCCCTGAGCCAGCCGCGTGCCCACCCACCGCAGACTCCCGGCTGAGTACCGCCCGGCTGCAGGCACTGCTGTTCGGCGACGACCACCGCTGCTTCACACGGATGACCCCGGCCCTGCTCCTGCTGCCGCGGTCCGAGCCCGCGCCGCTGCCTGCGCACGGCCAGCTGGACACCGTGCCCTTCCCGCCGCCCAGGTGCGCGCAGGCACCGGGACACGGGGCAGGAGCCGCTCTCAACTCCTCCAATTGCGGGTTCCAGGCCATCCGCGGAACTCGAGGAGTCGCCACCCAGCGCAGACCCCTTCCTGGAGACGCTCACGCGCCTGGTGCGGGCGCTGCGGGTCCCCCCGGCCCGGGCCTCCGCGCCGCGCCTGGCCCTGGATCCGGACGCGCTGGCCGGCTTCCCGCAGGGCCTAGTCAACCTGTCGGACCCCGCGGCGCTGGAGCGCCTACTCGACGGCGAGGAGCCGCTGCTGCTGCTGCTGAGGCCCACTGCGGCCACCACCGGGGATCCTGCGCCCCTGCACGACCCCACGTCGGCGCCGTGGGCCACGGCCCTGGCGCGCCGCGTGGCTGCTGAACTGCAAGCGGCGGCTGCCGAGCTGCGAAGCCTCCCGGGTCTGCCTCCGGCCACAGCCCCGCTGCTGGCGCGCCTGCTCGCGCTCTGCCCAGGTGGCCCCGGCGGCCTCGGCGATCCCCTGCGAGCGCTGCTGCTCCTGAAGGCGCTGCAGGGCCTGCGCGTGGAGTGGCGCGGGCGGGATCCGCGCGGGCCGGGTCGGGCACAGCGCAGCGCGGGGGCCACCGCCGCCGACGGGCCGTGCGCGCTGCGCGAGCTCAGCGTAGACCTCCGCGCCGAGCGCTCCGTACTCATCCCCGAGACCTACCAGGCCAACAATTGCCAGGGCGTGTGCGGCTGGCCTCAGTCCGACCGCAACCCGCGCTACGGCAACCACGTGGTGCTGCTGCTGAAGATGCAGGTCCGTGGGGCCGCCCTGGCGCGCCCACCCTGCTGCGTGCCCACCGCCTACGCGGGCAAGCTGCTCATCAGCCTGTCGGAGGAGCGCATCAGCGCGCACCACGTGCCCAACATGGTGGCCACCGAGTGTGGCTGCCGGTGACCCCTGCGCCGCGCGGACTCCTGCCCCGAGGGTCCGGACGCGCCCCAGCTCGCGCCCCTTCCCATATTTATTCGGACCCCAAGCATCGCCCCAATAAAGACCAGCAAGCAACCGGCTGGGGTGTCCGTGCGTGTTAGGGGGCCCGTGG